CTTGCTCTATTTCTCAAAAAGCCAGGTCTCCATCCATCCTCCCCACCTCCAAGAAAGACCCATTTCTCTCACCTGCCAGGGCTCTGGGTCCCCTGTTCCCCACTCCAAGGTGTCTCCTCCTTGGAAACTCTGGTATCCAGTTCCCCAACCAGCCCCACTTCAATATGCAACTCTCCAGAGTCTAGCTTACCTGCCTTCTCCTCTATCTGCTGTGCTCAGTAAGGTGTCCTCTCGAAGACCTAGGCATCCAGCCCCAGGCTCCTTTTGTAACCTACCCTCCCCATCTACTCCATCAGGGACTCACATGTTCAGTCTCTCAGCCATGGCCTTTCCTAGATACCCCCTACTCCCCTCCTGGGTTGCATACCTCCTCCCATACAGGGGATACAAACTTTCTAGATGGTTGCAGTGACATCTAAGAGCCTCCATGGAAACAGAGCGTTTTCTTGAGCCTTCTGAAGAGGGGACAACTGGGCCACTTACCTCCAGGGTGAAGTGGATTTCACTGAGGTACACTTACCAGGCTCTTCCACCCTCGGACCCTGCGTCACCAAATCTTGCCTGCCCAAACCTTGAATTAACTGAAGCAGGAAACTTGGGGTGCCACCTTCTGTATCCACCCTCTCCATTTTGATAAGGTGCTAAGATGGAATCTGGTGATCTGTCTCTCAGGTATCATTCCTTTCTGCTGAAGAGCTACTGGGGTGAGAGGATTCTATTCAGGTCTGGTTCCTCTTGCCACACTCTTGCCAGCTCCAGGAGGTGAAGAGTAAATTGTAAATTGCTAAAGCTGGCCACAGATGGCTTTCTCGCCAGCCTCAAGTTCCAAGGCATTTCTGACAGTGTTGTAACCCTCATGATTTTCATTTTTATTATTTCTCCTTCTTTCAAGTTTCCATCTCCTCCTTCACCATCCACATTCTTTCCCCATGGTATCTTCCTCACATTCCATCTATCTCCAGCCCCATGTTTTTCTTCATAGTTCTGTCCCTCTTGACTCACCTCCAAACGGGGTGGAGTGACGGAAGATATGTAGGGCATGGGCCTTTCACAAAGCAACAGCTCTACCCTTACCTGCCGCCCACTTTCCATTTTCCCTGCATCACTCACCTGCTCTGTGCTTGCTAGACCAAACAGCCAAACAGGTTGGAGCACCTACGGGATGGGCTCTTCTCCACCATCACCTCAGCCTGACTTGTGTCTTCCCAGCTGACATTCGCTGTCACTCCTGCTACAAGGTCCCTGTGCTGGGCTGTGTGGACCGGCAGTCCTGCCGCCTGGAGCCAGGACAGCAATGCCTGACAACACATGCATACCTTGGTAACATCCCCTTCCTTAGTGGGGTGAACAGGCTGGCCGATTCCCTGCCCATTCCCACCCCTAGGTAAGATGTGGGTTTTCTCCAATCTGCGCTGTGGCACACCAGAAGAGCCCTGTCAGGAGGCCTTCAACCAAACCAACCGTAAGCTGGGTCTGACATATAACACCACCTGCTGCAACAAGGACAACTGCAACAGCGCAGGACCCCGGCCCACTCCAGCCCTGGGCCTTGTCTTCCTTACCTCCTTGGCTGGCCTTGGCCTCTGGCTGCTGCACTGAGACTCATTCCATTGGCTGCCCCTCCTCCCACCTGCCTTGGCCTGAGCCTCTCTCCCTGTGTCTCTGTATCCCCTGGCTTTACAGAATCGTCTCTCCCTAGCTCCCATTTCTTTAATTAAACACTGTTCCGAGTGGTCTCCTCATCCATCCTTCCCACCTCACACCCTTCACTCTCCTTTTTCTGGGTCCCTTCCCACTTCCTTCCAGGACCTCCATTGGCTCCTAGAAGGGCTCCCCACTTTGCTTCCTATACTCTGCTGTCCCCTACTTGAGGAGGGATTGGGATCTGGGCCTGAAATGGGGCTTCTGTGTTGTCCCCAGTGAAGGCTCCCACAAGGACCTGATGACCTCACTGTACAGAGCTGACTCCCCAAATCCAGGCTCCCATATGTACCCCATCCCCCATACTCACCTCTTTCCATTTTGAGTAATAAATGTCTGAGTCTGATAAAATGTACATTTATTATAAGAAGACCTAAG